CATTCCGACGCACAGAACACAGGGCTTTTATTTTGATGAGTTTATTAAGGCCAAGTCTGCAGGGAGCAGCGCAGCAGTCGCGGAGCGGCGAAGGCACCGTCCATCCCTCGCCGTGCACAGCTCGAGTGACAGCGACCACAGTCACGGCCGCGACACGGGCACATTCGGCGGGGAGAGCGGTCTTGGGCTCCGGGACCCGTCACGGGCTTTGCCATTAGGGCTCCACACACAACCTTACAGCCTCTCCCAAAGAAAAACGATCCATTTCCTTCCTTAGCTTGCTGAGCCTCGGAAATCATTAAATAAGACTATCGGGGTTTCTCTCCCTTCTGCAATTTTTCTGAAGAGGTTCTCAGGGAGAAAATTCCAGGATCGAGATTTGGCACCTCACATCACCGCGATAAAAACGGCGCCTTTCGTCAAATAAAAAGGACCCGCGCGCGTACGTGACCGCCCGGCCCACGAGCACCAGCGGCTCGGTCTCCGCCTGCGGCCCTCGGCCCAGCCGAGCAGGCCCACGCGGGCCTTGGGCGGCGGGCCCAGCCTCCACAACTCCGGGCGCGGCCTGCGACGGGCGGTGACCTAGGGCGGCGGCGGCCCCCACCTGGGCCGGGGCGGGCACCTGCGGGAGCCGCGGAGGCGCCAGACCTGGGGTCGGCCAGCTGGGCTCTCCCTCGTCGCCCACCAGCTCCCGCGCCTCACCTGCGGGCTGTCCTCCAGCGTCTCCTCGATGGGCAGCTTGTCGATCCCCGGCATCGTGGCGGAGGGAGGGCGGTGGCAGGAGACGCAGCTGCCGCCCACAGCTCCCCGCGCCGGCCCGCCCGCCGCAGCTGACCCCGGCCCGCCCTCTCCGGCAAGGGCTGCAGCCGTCCCCGCCCGCACAGCCTTCTCCAGGCGCCGAGCGGCCGTGCGGGAAATCCCGCCCCCTCGGCCTCCCTGCCCCGCCTCCCGGCGCGTCCATTGGCTCCCGGGGACGCCCATCCGCGCTGCGGCGGTGGTCGGGAGGTTCCCGTGCGGCGCTAGGCTCTCCCGCGAGCGCGGGCGTCGGAAGCGGCGGAGGTGGCAGTGTCTGCCCTGGGATGGCCTTCCCTGCACGCGCGCGTTTGTATCTAAATCGCAGGGGACCGTCTCTTCCTCAGCTTGCCGGCGCGAGGAGCCAGAGCCTCGAGTTAGGGCCACACGGGGGAATTTGGGGCGGGTTGACTTTTCCCGCAACATATTTTGTCAGAGACCTTGGAGAAAGTCCTACTGCTGGCGCCTTTTAGTTTCCTCAGATGATAACATTCCCAACTCCGCTCGAAGCGTCCAGTCTTAATCCCCTCCAGCAGAATGGTGCTGACTAACTCAGATGTCTGAGATCCGCAGCTGTGTCAATAATAGGGCTTTCTGGCAAACTTGTGAACGTAGGCTCGAAATTGTTTTTCTGGACGCTTGAATATCAGTATATTCAGTTGAAAACATGTGATTTTGTTGCCAGTTTATCAGTTCCTACCTGGCCTCCCGAGGTCAGTCCTTCAGGACTGACGCTGCAACTCCAACTCCCATGTTTCTTTTAAATCACAAAGGAAAATATCTTTTAAAAATCAGGATACACTGATTAATTATGTTAGTAACTAATTGGCATTTGTTGAATCAAAAAGTTTTGGAAGCGTTAAATAGTTTTAGCCTCTAATTTTACAATAAAGTGAAGCTCAAAGTTGGGAATTTGACCGGATGAGGGCTACAAGCCTATCCTTTCCTCCTCCCTCTTCATCTTTCCCAACCTGTCACCCTGGCTCGTTTATGTCTCTGTATAGTTGTAGGCTTTCATCATTATACAGAGAAAATAACAAAGTAAGTAGTGTCTTCTAAACATCTAGCCATTAATTCCACCAATCCATTCCATTTTCATTCAAGAAATACCAGAGATGCTGAGTAAAGATTAATTAGCTGCCTGGTTCCACAGATACATGGGAACAAATCCAGAATAGTAGTAGCTCAAATCCAAATATAGTAACAAATAGAAGTTATATATTTTAAACGAAAATAGTAGATTTTCCCATGATCTCTTGAAAGAAAAATAAAATTATATTTTTAAAGTTTTGTTGAGTAGACTTGCATTGTAGTTTTACGGAATTATTTTTAGTGTTACAATCTTTAAAAGTTTTCCCCTTAGATTGTTTATCAGCCAGTCTCTCTCTCCCGAAGAGTTCTTTAGTTTTTGAGGAAGTTGATTTGGAGGCAGTTCTTACAATGAGTTAAGGGTTCCCAGTTGTGTTACAGTTTCTTTTTCCTTGATATCTCATTTCTACTCTGCCAACAAGAACACCATGCACCCCAGCTCTAAAGAAGGAAGACTTTCAAGGTAAGTGACCTTCCTGATTGAACTGAGTTAGATTTTTTTGACAAGGTCTCTCTCTGTCACCCAGAATGGAGTGTAGTGGCATGATCACAGTTCATTGCAGCCTCAACCTCCTACGCTCAAGTGATCCTCCCACCTGAGCCTCCTGAGTAGCTGGGATCACAGGCGCATGCTACCACGCCCGGCTGAAGGTTTTTCAATTTTTGAAGAGACGAGGTCCCACTGTGTTGCCCAGGTAAGTCTTGAACTCCTGGGTTTAAGCAATTCCAGGATTTTAATTAGTGACGTTCTAAATCCAGCCCCCTTGTCAGCGGAGCTATAAGGTGAACTGCAGGAAGATCCCAGCCCTATACACGTGGGGCAGAGCCAGCAGAGGCCAGAGCTGTTGCTCTGTGCAGACCACGAGAGGATGTCTCCCAGCCTTCAGGAAGGCGCTCAGCTCGGGGAAAACAAACCCTCAACTTGCTCCTTTTCAATTGAGAGAATCTTAGGACTGGACCAGAAGAAAGACTGTGTTCCATTAATGAAACCCCACAGGCCCTGGGCAGACACCTGCAGCTCATCAGGTATGCCACAGCTTAATTGTTTCAATTCTTTGATCTAAGACAGGGCTTATTTTTTTGTTTTTAGGGAAAGATGGTAACTTATGTCTACATGTCCCAAATCCTCCCAGTGGGATTTCATTCCCTAGCGTGGTGGATCACCCAATGCCAGAAGAAAGAGCTTCGAAATATGAAAATTACTTTTCAGCCTCAGAAAGACTGTCTTTGAAAAGAGAGTTGAGTTGGTATAGAGGCCGAAGACCAAGAACTGCTTTTACTCAAAACCAGGTGGGAAGTTTTTTCACCCAATAATGATAATAACATACTGAATATCAACATTTTTTTTTCTTAGATTGAAGTGTTAGAAAATGTCTTTAGAGTAAACTGCTATCCTGGTATCGATATTAGAGAAGACTTAGCTCAAAAATTGAATCTAGAGGAAGACAGAATCCAGGTAATTTTCAAATTTAGTTGTTATTCATGATGCTGAGACCTATTTTATTTTTCCTTAACTTTAGATTTGGTTTCAAAATCGGCGTGCAAAACTGAAAAGGTCCCATAGAGAATCACAGTTTCTAATGGCGAAAAAAAATTTCAACACAAATCTGCTGGAATAGATAGAAAACTAAACAAGTGAAATTATCTTCTAATTGCAGAGCATGAAGAATCAGTGGAAATATTAAGTGTTAAAATGTGATGTTTTCTTTCCTGCATTTAATCTGAATATTGTCATTTTTTCTGAAAATATATTGTAAATACTATTATAGCATGGTACATATTTGGGCACTTTTAGTTATAGTAAAGACCTTTTATATATATTTTAATAAACATTTTCAGAAAAGATTGCTATTTTTTAAGTAAGCCAAATTAATCTAATAAATTAGTTTGTTAAAATCAATAGACTCATGACTAAGTGATTCCACAAGCTGGATTCTAATTATAAAGTATTTCAAGTAAAATAATCTGAAGAACAAAAGTGTGAGTTGTTTTCATTAGTTTCTTCCATGC